CAAAGTGAGACTAAAATGTATCACTGGTAGAAAAAACTTGTGAGAAGCTACCAAAGAAGCCAGAGAAAGACTGCGTAGGAGTTACAGTGCCTACCACCTCTAAAGCAAAAGGAAACAAAATAATAATATGCAAACACTTAAATAGTGCTTATTCCATGCCAGGCACTGTTCTAAACATTTTATGTATATATTAACTCATTTTTATTCCTCAGAATAAATAGGTTTCTCACTTCCCCTGCTTTGTTTTTGTTTTTGTTTTTTTTTTGCCGGTGAGTAATGTGAAGCACACAGGTTAACTTGCCCAGGGTTATAGTAGTTAATGATAGCCTTAAAATTTGAACCCTGGCAGTGAACACTTTTTAAAACTACTATTTGATACTGCCTCTCCAAAAAAGCTGAGTGGTTGGCAGCATGGCCCCGCTAAGGCTTCTCTGTGACCGTAAAAAAAAGTCTATCGACTTAAAATAACTGGAGAGGGGATAAGAAATAAACGGTGCATTTACTTTCAGTCCACAGTAGTAGTAACATCGTTAGTTACTACGTGCGAACATTCTCCATTCTCATCAACTTCTCAGATCCCACAAGATTTCACCTTTGGCCACAAAAACATCCCATTTCACCAATTTATCTTTCTCCCCCAACCCTTATGCCGCCTCATTCCAGTGTTTGTTCATTTAATCTGCTCCAAATCCTGCATCTGCGGCTTTCCAGGGACCAATGTCAACTCATCTGTGAAATTGCAGAAGTACATGTCTAGTCTCCACCCCGTGAGAGGACTGAGCAAAGGGTGAAGTGTGCGAGCGGTCTACTGATAATAATTTCTATCACTCTCATGGTTATTTTAAGTATCCTTTTCTCCTCTGCACTTTATGAGAAAAGAAACGGAACTTCACGTTCAGAAACGGCCTCCCAAAGCCGCAATGGCTTCTCGCAGCTCGCTGGCCTTCCCCAATCACGCTTTGAGTCTGCGCAGTAGCTGCAGCCCAAGCCATTTCCCATTTTTCCGCCGCCGCGCCTTGATGACGTAATTTTCCTGCGCCTCGGGGCGAGCAGCGGCGCGCAAGGAAAGATCGGGTTCCGTTTTTCCCGCGGATTCTGGTGCCTGTGGGGCCGGTGACCCAACACCATGAAGGAAACGCCACTCTCAAACTGCGAACGCCGCTTCCTACTCCGTGCCATCGAAGAGAAGAAGGTATGGTTTGGTGCCCGCAGAATTGCGCGCTGGAATAAATTAATGAATGAATTTGTGCTTACAGCGGCTGGATGGCAGACAAACCTATGATTATAGGAACATCAGGATCTCATTTGGAACAGATTACGGATGCTGCATTGTGGAACTTGGAAAAACAAGGTAACAGGATTTAAATGAGATACACATTCGGATTGGTTAATACTTTGTAACTTTATCTTTGCAGAGTTCTTGGACAGGTTTCCTGTGAACTTGTGTCTCCAAAACTCAATCGGGCAACAGAAGGTATTCTTTTTTTTAACCTTGAACTCTCTCAGATGGCCGCTCCAGCTTTCGAACCTGGCAGGTATTTAAATCTTTTTCTTAAGTTGCTTTAGTGACATTAGCCCATTCCTATTTTCTCCTTATAGGCAGTCAGATCTCTTGGTGAAGTTGAATCGACTCATGGAAAGATGTCTAAGAAATTCGAAGTGTATAGACACTGAGTCTCTCTGTGTTGTTGCTGGTGAAAAGGTGGGGAATATGCCCATAATTCTTAATCTTAGAGGATTTATTTTTATTTTAAATTCACTATCAGGTTTGGCAAATACGTGTAGACCTACATTTATTAAATCATGATGGAAATATTATTGATGCTGCCAGCATTGCTGCAATCGTGGCCTTATGTCATTTCCGAAGACCTGATGTCTCTGTCCAAGGAGATGAAGTAACACTGGTAAGCTCCTATGTGAACCAGGATCCTTGATACTATAATTATTAAACATTTTCTTTTGAAACAGTATACACCTGAAGAGCGTGATCCTGTACCATTAAGTATCCACCACATGCCCATTTGTGTCAGTTTTGCCTTTTTCCAGCAAGGGTAAGCCTCGCCTTATTATGGGCCAAAATTACATTTGTTCAGGTCCATTTAACATTCATTTCAGAACATATTTATTGGTGGATCCCAATGAACGAGAAGAACGTGTGATGGATGGCTTGCTGGTGATTGCCATGAACAAACATCGAGAGATTTGTACTATCCAGTCCAGTGGTGGGATAATGCTACTAAAAGATCAAGTTAGTGCTTTGATTAATGTCCCATTAATAATCTTTAAACAACAGAATTCACTTTTATAAATAGGTTCTGAGATGCAGTAAAATCGCTGGTGTGAAAGTAGCAGAAATTACAGAGCTAATATTGAAAGCTTTGGAGAATGACCAAAAAGTAAGGTAAGTAACTTTTCCAGAACTAAGTGGTCTTTTTCCTTCCCACCAAAAAAACCCCCACATACAGGAAAGAAGGTGGAAAGTTTGGTTTTGCAGAGTCTATAGCAAATCAAAGGATCACAGCATTTAAAATGGAAAAGGCCCCTATTGATACCTCGGATGTAGAAGAAAAAGCAGAAGAAATCATTGCTGAAGCAGAACCTCCTTCAGAAGTGTATCTTTATTTGGTGGTTTTTGCAGTAACAATTTTTGTTACTCAGTTTTCTTAACTTGTTAAGTGTTTCTACACCTGTGCTATGGACTCCTGGAACTGCCCAAATTGGAGAGGGAGTAGAAAACTCCTGGGGTGATCTTGAAGACTCTGAGAAGGAAGATGATGAAGGCGGTGGTGATCAAGCTATCATTCTTGATGGTATAAAAATGGACACTGGAGTAGAAGTCTCTGATATTGGAAGCCAAGGTAGGTGACACTTTATGGCACACTTACTATATCGCCTGGCTAATTTTTCTATTATTTTTAATAGAGCTGGGGTTTCACCATGTTGGCCAGACTGGACTCGAGTTCCTGACCTCAGGTAATCCACCTGCCTCAGCCTACCAAAATGTGTTTTTTTTTTTTAAATTAATAAAAAAACAAAGATGCTCCCATAATACTCTCAGATAGTGAAGAAGAAGAAATGATCATTTTGGAACCAGACAAGAATCCAAAGAAAATAAGGTAACAAATTTCTGGTTTATTTCAAATGTATACTTAGTAAATTCTTACTTTGCTTTATTCACAGAACACAGACCACCAGTGCAAAACAAGAAAAAGCACCAAGTAAAAAGCCAGTGAAAAGAAGAAAAAAGAAGAGAGCTGCCAATTAAAGCTAACAGTTGTATATCTGTATATATAACTATTAAAAGGGATATTTATTCCATTCTGAGAACCCTGGGTATTTTTTATTCACAAATCCATTATAAAATCTAGCAGGATTTTAAAAATAGTTTTTTGTTTTTAATGTGCTTTAAAATAATAAACCTTCTGGAGCATTTCTCGTCTGTTAATTTGCATATAAGCTTCC